TTTGGTGAGGGTAACCCCAAACCTCCAAAACTCCTGCCCCTGTTCTCTTCCACTCTCCTTGCTACCCAGAAATCCATCTAAATACCTGCCCTGACATGCACACCTCCCCCTGCCCCCACCACGGCCACTGGCCATCTCCACCCCCAGCTGCTTGTGTCCCTCCTGGGATCTGCTCGTCATCATTTTTCCTTCCCTTCTCCATCTCTCTGGCCCTCTACCCCTGATCTGACATCCCCACTCACGAATATTATGCCCAGTTTCTGCCTCTGAGGGAAAGCCCAGAAAAGGACAGAAACGAAGTAGAAAGGGGCCCAGTCCTGGCCTGGCTTCTCCTTTGGAAGTGAGGCATTGCACGGGGAGACGTACGTATCAGCGGCCCCTTGACTCTGGGGACTCCGGGTTTGAGATGGACACACTGGTGTGGATTAACCTGCCAGGGAGACAGAGCTCACAATAAAAATGGCTCAGATGCCACTTCAAAGAACCAGTGAACTCTTTTCAGTCTGTGGAGTCAGAGTGGGGATGAGGAGAGGGGAAAGTCTTCATGGGGCCTGGGGGGAAGGAAATGGAGTCACAGTGGTTTACTGATCAAACCAGCAGATTAGAGAGTCTGGTGTCTTGTTAGGAAAAGCATACTGGCTTTGCAGACAGACAAACATGAGAACTTGAATCTTGATTCTTCGGCTTAACTAGCCCGGTGATCTTGGCAGGGCTCGCCAGCTTGCCTGAGTCTCGGCTTCTCCATCTGTAAAGTGGAGAGGGAAAGGCCACTGCCTACCACGCAGGTGGCCCACGATAGGAAGTGAGGCATCGTCTTCTATATGCTGGAGCCACATTGAGACCCAGCACAGAAGCCGAAAGTCCCCCAGAAAACCAACCTCCATCCTTTATTTGCATTTTTCGAAGAATGTGAAAAGGGGAAGCCGATTCAAAACAGCTCTTCCCAAAAGTGACGCTACCCAATTCTTGCACAACCCATAGCTGCCAGAGAAAGTCTTGAAGACCAGCCACCCTGAGAAACCTCACAGCTTTTCTGTCATTCGAGGTCCTCTGCACCCGTTCTCTAATTCTGTTCACTGATTCAGACTTTCCAGTTAGGTGCCCCAGCTCCCCTCTCCGCTTCTCGGGTTTGATCTTTCTCCACCCATTCACCTGCTTCTGCAAAGGGGCTAAAGCCCATTCTCCTTAGAGGGCAGGGGTGTAATTATCTGATCATCAGGGAGATTGGCTCCTGGCACGTGGCAGGTGTCCCCAAACTGCCACCTTCCTCTCCCACCTTCCTTTCCCTCCCATCTCTGCTCAGTACCCGGACGGTAACTCTAGGAATTATGGTTCAGGGAGGCCTTGATCGCCCCATCAATCCACTTTGTCCCTGGTTTGATTCTTGTGAGCACCATTAACTTTTCTGGAGGAAGGTGAGGCTTTAAGAACTGTTTAAAGCCCAGGCGTGGTGGATCACGCCTGTAATCACAGCACTCTGGGAGGCCAAGGTGGGCAGATCACCTGAGGTCAGGAGTTCAAGACCAGCCTAGCCAACATGGTAAAATCCTGTCTCTACCAAAAATACAAAAATTAGCTGAGCGTGGTGATTCACACCTGTAATCTCAGCTACTTGGGAGGCTGAGGCAGGAGAGTCGCTTGAACCTGGGAGGCGGAGGTAGCGGTGAGCCGAGATCACGCCACTGCACTCCAGCCTATGCAACAGAGTGAGACTCCGCCTCAAAACAACAACAACAAAAACTGTTTAAATGAGACAGGAGGGTGTTGGGGTGTCTGTGCCCAAAATGGGGTCTGGTGTCATTCAACTCTTTCTTCATTCATTCTGCACACAGATACTGAGCACCTGGAAATGCACCCAGTACAGAGCCAGTTGTTAGGACACCAAAAAGATAAGGCGTAGGACCAACCTTGGGGATCTCTAGTCGAGAGCCGCCAAGGGTTTTTAAGGCAAGATACCCTGGAGGGAGCTGAGGCAGTCCTAAGCCTGAAGGGCCTGGCTTAAGCTCCCTGGCAACCATCGAGCATCTTCCCCTTCCCACCCTGTCCCTCAGCACAGCTGCTGACATAAACCTACTACATGGCTGATTGACCATGAGATATGGCCATCAATAGACATTGCTGAGGCGTGAAGAGCAGGTGAAGAGCAGGTGGCCAGGAAGCTAGGGGGCCAGGACTCCAGACGCAGGCCGCCCTCCACAACCCCAGCTCTCACAGTCCTCCCAGGGTCCAGACAATGGATCGTGCATTTAGGTTCCCAAACACCTGCTGTGCAACGTGTAGTAGACAAAGCAGACCAAAGCCTTTGCCCTCAGGAGGCCGGCATTCTAGCTCAGGAGCCAGCCAAGACGATGTCGCACTGAAGAAAGACAACAAAAGTGAGATTCACAGGAGGGATGAGTGTGGCTGAGGCACCCGGGAAGGCCCTCGGAGAAGGTGACCTTGGGCAAAGATCCAGACGCCAGGTGGGTGGGGCCAAAGCAGAGAAGATCTGGAAAACCCAATGGCTCCCCAGGGCTTCGCTCTTGCTGCAGGAGGGGAAACCACACTGCTGTGGATTCTTCCTCCATTCTGTCCATTTCTCAGTTCCCAACAACACACTGAACAGTAGGAGGCCAGTTCTCCGCTCACAGCGGGCGCTGCACCCCAGGTGCTGCTCTCGAGAAAAAGGCGAGCATGGACCAATTTAGTGGCTCCGAGGTATGAAAAGCAGTGAGATGGTGTCTTTGAGGGAGTTAGTGATAGGCTGAGACCCCCTTGCTGTCCCCCCTGAAGCCTGGTGACCAGAGCTGCCAGGAGGCCACACAGAGAGAGGTTTATGATGGGGGACCTGGAATTCGGAAGGGGCAGAGTGGTCAGGTGACCCATACACGCCTGAGAAAACTGATGTGGAGAGCTGTGTTGTCATTCTGAGGCAGGAAATAGAGACAGACTGACAGACAGACAGAAAGACACGGGCACATTGAGAGACAGAGACAGAATCACAGAGCAGAGCTGGCTTCTCACCAGCAGGCGTGGGCACACCTGAGAGAGCATCCAGAGAGGTTAGAAATCTTCCTTAGGTCCTCCTGGGAGGCTCAGGTGACCCCAGTGGGAAACATGAAAGGCTGGGAGGACTTCCAGGGCTGAGAGAAGGAAGCTACGCAGCCGGCCGGTGCCACATTCCCTGTGCCTTGGGGAGTGTCCCCCAGTGTCCCCAGCCATGCACCCTGGGGGGAGTCGGCTTGGACATCTGTGCCACCCCTTGACAGGCAGAGTGGGGGCCACAACCTGGGCCCTCCAGTGCTGGTCAGCAGAGGCTGCCCCCGCCCCTTGCCTTCCTCCTCCCGCTCCTTCCTCCAGCCCTGGGAAGGTCGGAAGCCACCACCATGGGGCTAGTGCGGAAGCAGAGGGAGAACAGAGGGGCCCTCCTCGCAAAAACTAAAACAAGCCCACAGCCTGTGCAGAACCGCACCCGGGTGTGATCACTCCTTACCCCACACACCCACTGCCACTTGGAGATGGCTTCATGGCTGCAGTCACAGGGCACCCTGTGTTGTCAGGGGTGAGCCAGTGAGGCCCGGGACCTGCCCAGGGGTGCATCAAGGGTGGAGAAGACCTGGCCCCAGCGCAGGTGTGAACAGGCAGGAGGGCTGGGGAGGGAATAGCGCTGGGTTGTGGCCGAGCCCCCAAGCCCTGCTCTTGAGAGGCACTGGCTACACACTCGGCCCCTACCCAGACAGGACCCCAATTCCTCCCTGGCCCCTCTGTGTTCCTGCATCTTCCCAGCCCCTCACCTCCTCTGGCGTGGCCTCACCTCCAGCCGGGATGCCCCATTAGCTGCTCACCCAAGCTGCTAGAACCTCAGGCTAATGGCCCTGTCACCCGCCCTCCTCCCCTTCCGGCTCACTGCCCATCCCGGGCATCCTCCATCAGCCCGCTGAGGGGACTGCTGAGCCTCAGAGACATCTGGCAGCACCAGGAGGTGGGTCCCTCTCTCTGTGGCTCCTCTCTTCATTCTGAATTCTCTCCACCCCTCCTCCCCACAGAGTCTCAGAAATCGAGAAGCTTTCTTCCTCTGGGACCTGTGCGCCACATCCTATCTCCTGTGACGCTGCAGGAGCTTCCCTGGTTTTAAGAGGTGACATGGTGGAGAGAAAGCACAGGACTGGGGGCCACAGGTCCTGGCTTCTCATCCAGGCTCCGCTGCTCCCTGACTGCTGCCTTTCTCTGTGGGCCTCGTTTCCTCCCTGATCCCACCAGGTGAATTGTAATTCTCCACACAGGGCTGGAACCCGCGAGTGATCCCAGGAGCCCCTCCTCTCCGGGGCCCCAAGATCTGAGGACAGGGAGCCAGGTTGCACACAGGAGCCGTGCAGGCCAGGACGGCGGCCCCATGGACCTGCCCCCGCAGCTCTCCTTCGGCCTCTATGTGGCCGCCTTTGCGCTGGGCTTCCCGCTCAACGTCCTGGCCATCCGAGGCGCGACGGCCCACGCCCGGCTCCGTCTCACCCCTAGCCTGGTCTACGCCCTGAACCTGGGCTGCTCCGACCTGCTGCTGACAGTCTCTCTGCCCCTGAAGGCGGTGGAGGCGCTAGCCTCCGGGGCCTGGCCTCTGCCGGCCTCGCTGTGCCCCGTCTTCGCGGTGGCCCACTTCTTCCCACTCTATGCCGGCGGGGGCTTCCTGGCCGCCCTGAGTGCAGGCCGCTACCTGGGAGCAGCCTTCCCCTTGGGCTACCAAGCCTTCCGGAGGCCGTGCTATTCCTGGGGGGTGTGCGCGGCCATCTGGGCCCTCGTCCTGTGTCACCTGGGTCTGGTCTTTGGGTTGGAGGCTCCAGGAGGCTGGCTGGACCACAGCAACACCTCCCTGGGCATCAACACACCGGTCAACGGCTCTCCGGTCTGCCTGGAGGCCTGGGACCCGGCCTCTGCCGGCCCGGCCCGCTTCAGCCTCTCTCTCCTGCTCTTTTTTCTGCCCTTGGCCATCACAGCCTTCTGCTACGTGGGCTGCCTCCGGGCACTGGCCCGCTCCGGCCTGACGCACAGGCGGAAGCTGCGGGCCGCCTGGGTGGCCGGCGGGGCCCTCCTCACGCTGCTGCTCTGCGTAGGACCCTACAACGCCTCCAACGTGGCCAGCTTCCTGTACCCCAATCTAGGAGGCTCCTGGCGGAAGCTGGGGCTCATCACGGGTGCCTGGAGTGTGGTGCTTAATCCGCTGGTGACCGGTTACTTGGGAAGGGGTCCTGGCCTGAAGACAGTGTGTGCGGCAAGAACGCAAGGGGGCAAGTCCCAGAAGTAACGCCACTGCTCGGGGGAAGGAGCATGGGGCAGGAGGGCCCGGCTGCTTCTCCAGGCCCCTGCGGGGGGCTGCTTCGGAGGAACTGCAGGGCAGCCTGGCCCGGAGGCCTCCCTGGAGCCACTCAAGCAGAGAGCGGCGCCTGCTGAGGGCAGCACCCCAGTCAAGAGAGGAGCACCGAGCCAGAGCACGGTGGCAGGGGGAGGTAAGTTTGCCCCTGCACGTGTCGAGGAAGTTTGTCCCTTCCTCGCCTATCTTTCTCTCCCCTCTGCACGTCCTCACCTGCCTGTCTTCCGTGGGCCGCGAGCAGAGGCCTTGTACTTACGGGAAGGAGGAGGCAGTCTGTTTCTGACCCACAGGAACTGCCACTCCGGTGATGCACTTGAGGACAGCTACTCTGAAATCAGTTCCCAGGAGAGAACATTTGATTTCCGAGTAGGAGAGGAGGCAGGAGGCAGGATAATGACGCTGTTATACCATGTGAAACTCGCAAGGGGGCAGCCTTGGAGCTTGGAACGGAGGCTGGCAGGAAAAGATGCTTCAGCCGGGGAGGGAAAATGCAAGGTCCCGCAGTGATGGGCAAAGGCTACGGAGTTGACTCTTGAACAACGTGGGGATGGGGTGCCGAACCCCACGCAGTGGAAAATCTGTGCATGACTTTGACTCCCCCAAAGTTCAACTACTAATAGCCTACTGTTGACCAAAAGCTTTACCCAGTATATAAACAATTGAGTAAGACATATTTGAAGCCAGGCACAGTGGCTTATGCCTGTAATCCCAGCACTTTAGGAGGCCGAGGCGGGAAGACTGCTCGAAGCCAGGAGTTCAAGAGCAGCCTGGGCAAGATAGTGAGACCCCCACCTCTACAAATAATAAAAATAAAAATAATTAGCTGGGCGTGGTGGTGCGTGCCTGTAGTCCCAGCTACTCAGGGGTCTGAGGTGGGAGGATCCCTTGAGCCCAGGATTGAGGCTGCAATGCCATGATCGCACCACTGCACTCCAGCCTGGGTGACAGAGCAAGATCCTGTCTCTGGAAAAAAAAGAAAAAAGACATATTTTGTATGTTATATATATTATGTGCTGTATTCTTACAATAAAGTAAGCTAGAGAAAAGTACATGTTACTGAAAACATTATTAGAAAGAGAAAATACCTTCACAGCACTGTGCTGTATTTATCAATACTGTAAGTTTTGTTGTCTGTTTATAAGAGAAGTTGTCTGTCTCAAGCGGCAGTAACCGCGGCTGCAGATCTCAATCTGTGGTAGATATCAAGCAGTTCAACCCTTTTTTATAATGTCATGACTTTTCTTTGCTTCTTGGAAGCAGCTCTGGCATCACTAGTGGCCCCGCATTTGGGGCCAAGGGGGTTATTCAAAGTTTACGGTATTGCATTAAACATGGTGAAACATATGCAATGACTATGAAAGATCACTTTTTACTTC